GTGAAACCCCATCTCTACTAAAAATACAAAAATTAGCTGGGCGTGGTGGCGCGCACCTGTAGTCCCAGCTACTCGGGAGGCTGAGGCAGGAGAATCGCTTGAACCCGGGAGGCGGAGCTTGCAGTGAGCCGAGATCGCGCCATCACACTCCAGCCTAGGCGACAGAGTGAGACTCCGTCTCAAAGAAAAAAAACTTGCAGCCTGATAGTTAAGATACAGCAACCCCAAATCCCTATGCTAAAAGGTGAGAATGGCCCAGATAAAGGTCATGTCTCCTAGCTCCCTGCTTTTTCATGCCATCCTCCAGAAGGGAAGAAATTAAATAATCCATCCTCCTACTCCAGGCGACTAGAAGGCAGGCTGCCTCAGGGCCACACACTGGGACTTGGACTCAACCTGATGGGCTTCTGGGCCCAGCCCCAGACAAACCCCCGGCAAACGTCCCATTCCGAGGAAAGCATGAGCAGATGGAGTATGGAAGAAATGCCCAAGACGGCAGGCAGCAGCTGTGGCGGCCGGCGGGACGACAATCCGAGGAGAGGCCTCTGATGTCCTGAGGTCTCAGAGGACGCCTAAAGGCCTTGAATGGGACAAGCTTAGCGGGCGGGCGCAGAAGAGAATAATACTCTGGAGACACTTCCCGAGGGCTCTGGGGCCGGAGCTGTGTTCGCTCCGGTTCTTGGTGAAGACAGGGTTCGTGGGAGGCGGCCCAAGGAGGGCGAACGCCTAAGACTGCAAAGGCTCGGGGGAGAACGGCTCTCGGAGAACGGGCTGGGGAAGGACGTGGCTCTGAAGACGGACAGCCCTGAGGAACCGCGGGGCGCCCAGATGGAACTCGTTAGCGCCCCGAGTGCAGACAATCCCGGAGGGGGAAAGGCGAGCAGCTGGCAGAGAGCCCAGTGCCGGCCAACCGCGCGAGCGCCTCAGAACGGCCCGCCCACCCTGATTTCTCATTGGCGCCTCCTACCTCCTCCTCGGATTGGCTACCTCTAGGTGAAATGAGCGGTGGTTGAGCCCTACTTCCGGTGGTGCTGTGGTCTGCCCCTGGAGAACCCAGAAGAACACAGCTGTGCGCGCCCACAGGCTCTGGGGGCGGGAGAAGATAAGTCGCAAGGAGGGGGCGGGACCTACACCTCAGGAAAGCCGGAGAATTGGGGCACGAAGCGGGGCTTTGATGACCCGCAAAGGGCGAGGCATGCAGGAGGTGGAGGAATTAAGTGAAACAGGGAAGGTTGTTAAACAGCACCGTGTGGGCGAGGCCTTAAGGGTCGTGGTCCTTGTCTGGGCGGGGTCTTTGGGCGTCGACGAGGCCTGGTTCTGGGTAGGCGGGGCTACTACGGGGCGGTGCCTGCTGTGGAAATGCCTGCCCGCGCGCTTCTGCCCAGGCGCATGGGGCATCGTACTCTAGCCTCCACTCCTGCCCTGTGGGCCTCCATCCCGTGCCCTCGCTCTGAGCTGCGCCTGGACCTGGTTCTGCCTTCTGGACAATCTTTCCGGTGAGTGACTGAGCCTGAGAAGCCTGTCCCCTAGTGCCAGGGTTGTCATGTGCCTTGGGCTCAGGTGGAGGGAGCAAAGTCCTGCACACTGGAGTGGTGTACTAGCGGATCAAGTATGGACACTGACTCAGACTGAGGAGCAGCTCCACTGCACTGTGTACCGAGGAGACAAGAGCCAGGCTAGCAGGCCCACACCAGACGAGCTGGAGGCCGTGCGCAAGTACTTCCAGCTAGATGTTACCCTGGCTCAACTGTATCACCACTGGGGTTCCGTGGACTCCCACTTCCAAGAGGTGGCTCAGAAATTCCAAGGTGAGTACAGGACCTGGGCTGGGGTTAGGGTTCCTCTCCTACCCCCTGCATTTCTGGTCTCCAGGTGTGCGACTGCTGCGACAAGACCCCATCGAATGCCTTTTCTCTTTTATCTGTTCCTCCAACAACAACATCGCCCGCATCACTGGCATGGTGGAGCGGCTGTGCCAGGCTTTTGGACCTCGGCTCATCCAGCTTGATGATGTCACCTACCATGGCTTCCCCAGCCTGCAGGCCCTGGCTGGTGAGTAGGTGGGTCCCCTGCCCCCAGGCCTTCTGATGCTTGCCCTCCTCCTCACTCCCCGCAGGGCCAGAGGTGGAGGCTCATCTCAGGAAGCTGGGCCTGGGCTATCGTGCCCGTTACGTGAGTGCCAGTGCCCGAGCCATCCTGGAAGAACAGGGCGGGCTAGCCTGGCTGCAGCAGCTACGAGAGTCCTCATATGAGGAGGCCCACAAGGCCCTCTGCATCCTGCCTGGAGTGGGCACCAAGGTGAGGCCCCAGGGGGTAGGAGCTGCCCTCTCCAGATAACTTAGTCTCATCACTTCTGATTTAGGAAACTTTTTCCGGAGCCTGTGGGGACCTTATGCTGGCTGGGCCCAAGCGGTGAGTGTACCTAGGTGTCCTCCCTAGGTTTCCAAACTCTTGTTTTTAAACACTGTTGTTTCAGGTGTTCCGGTGCCAGCAGAAGGCCTGCTTACGTCGGCATCTGCATTCCAGAGCCCCCTAAGGTCTAGGCAGCCTGAGGCTGACAGGAGGTGGGTGAGACACCAGATCAATCTCTCTGAACAGGGTCTGATTTATACATTTCATCGATGGTGGAGCTGGAAGGTCACTTAGTGATTGAGTCCAGCCTGCCAGTTTTCCAGAAGGGGAAGGAGATGCTCAGGTCAGGGGCTGCTTAAGGCCTTGCAGCTGCTCTGCAGCAGGGTAAGGGCTGTGCTCTGGTTTCCTGAGAGCTGCAAGCCATTTCTTCATTGCCCATTACTTCTTTTTTTTTTTTTTTTTTTTTTTTTGAGACAGGTCTCACTCTGTCACCCAGGCTGGAGTACAGTGGCCTGATCAAGCTCACTGCAGCCTCTACCTCCCAGGATCAAGCAATCCTCCCACATCAGCCTCCTGAGTAGGACTATAGGCATGTGCCACCATGCCTAGCTGATTTTTAAAAATTTTTAGTAGAGAAGGGGGTCTGACTACATTGCCCAGGCTAGTTTCGAACTCCTGAGCTCAAACAAGCCTCCCACCTCAGTCTCCCAAAGTGCTGGGATTACAGGCATGAGCCACCAGGCCCAGCTAGGGCCCACTACTTCTGTAACTGCACATGCCTGCTTTTCTCTCTCTTCCTCTCTCTCCCTCTGCTTCCCTCAGTGCCTCTTCCATCTGTGTTTTCTTCTTCTCACCTTTCAGAGAAAACAAACTATTATAGAAAGAGGCTTTGATTCAACCACAGGTTCAAGTCTCAGCTTGCTGTTTATTGACTGTGTGACCTTCAGCAGAGCATTTCGCTTCACTGGGCCTTTATTTCCTCATCTGGTAAACAACGAAAATAGCTCCTCCCTCCTGGGTTGTTGTCAAGACACTTGAGAGAGTGTACATAAAGCCCCTGACACACAGTAGGCCCTCAGCATACATTAGTCACTCTTATCCTTAAATACCCTGGCAGCTTGTCAGCAACTACCTCTCCTTTTAATGGCACTTATCTTTACTGATCATCTGCTAGTAATCTGCAAGTCCCTTGCTCTGCCTCTCTTGCTGGCCCCCAGCACAATATCTAAGAGACAGTAAGAATGGCCAAATGATTAGCCTGGCATGGTAGTGCATGCCTGTAATCCCAACTACTCAGGAGGCTGAGGCAGGAGAACTGCCTGAACCCGGGAGGCGGAGGTTGCAGTGAGCCGAGATCATGGCACTGCACTCCAGCCTGGGCAACAGAGTGAGACACCGTCTCAAAAAAAAAAAAAAAAGGCCAAATGAATGAATGTGCCCTGTCCTGTCAGGGCTCTATGAAGTTAAGACACAGCACTTGTCTGTGAGAAGCAAAGAGACTTGTTCGGGTTGCTTCCCTATCTCTTTACCTAAAGGGTAGCTATTCCACAGTCTTCCTCAAGATGTCACCTATACCCTCGTGATCAATGCAGAACAAGATGGATGGGAGTTGACATCAAATGAATGGCAGGCACTGTGATGGATTCCCAAAAGAACATGTCCTAAAACACTGGTCAATTTCTTGTGATGAGCAAATAAAAATCACAGATCTCCAACAAAATGTTAACAGTTAATTAGTCTAGGTGGAGAATA